AGGCCCGGGCCACTGGGGTGTCGAGAGTGCCAGGCCTGACCTACTGGGGGTGGTGTCAGTAGGGGCCATATACCCTGTTCTCACGACAACCCCAGGCCAACTCAGATTTGTGGAGCGGCCATCCCACCTCCTTCCGGCTCTTCCACCCTCACAGGAGCCTGGTGGGTCGGGAAAACTGAGGCCTAGAGAGGCAAAATGATGATAAAATGAAGAGTGAGTACATGTGGAACACCCTCTGTGCCTCACACTCCACTAAGCTCCTCACACCATTCACTTACTCAGGCCTCACCGGCCCTCGAGCACAGGCTGTTTTCATGCCACCTTGCAGGAGCGGGGACTAAGGCACAGAAAAGGTCAACCTGTCTCACGTCACACAGCCAAGGAGTGCCAGAGCCCAGATGTGAACCTGTGTCTGTCTGACTGCAGCCCTGGTTCCGACGCCCTTCCTCATGCATCCTATAATAACACTATAGAGGTTACTATAGTGTCTGCTCCTACCCCTGGGACAAGATCCCCTAATGAGCTGGCAGGTGGGCGTGGGGGGCACAGGTACAGCTTGGCTTCTCAGCTTTGCTCCCCTATCCTCTGCTTTGCCATGAATCTCTCATCCAGCCCCGCAGGGATCTGCCTGGCCAGCAGTGAGCCTGAGCCCCTTTCATCCTGGGACCTGCCGACCACGGCTCACATCCTCCTGGGTGAAGAATGTCACCTTGCTTCCTATCTGCCTCTTTCGTGGTTGGCTGGGGAGGGGGACCGGGGGGTGGGGTGAGGTTAACCTCATTGTTGTCTTATATGGTCATTTAAATCTCCCAGGGCTTCCTCCAAGGGCCAAAAATAATCCGGAGACACAGCAGCTGTGTCCAGCACACAGAGGACCCGGCCATCTGCTTTGGTTCAGAGCCCTGTGTCTGTCAGTCAGTCTCTCCCTGGCTCTCCCTCCATCCTCATTCCTGCCTGAAGCCATGACCCGCTTCTCCTATGCAGAGTACTTTTCCCTCTTTCACTCCTGCTCTGCACCCTCCAGGTCCACTGCACCTCCTGAGAGTTCGCCGGCCCGGGCCCCAATGGGCTTGTTCCAAGGGGTCATGCAGAAATACAGCAGCAGCTTGTTCAAGACCTCCCAGCTGGCGTAAGTGACTCCTGTCTGGCCCCAGGACCATCCAAGTTCACTCCGCTAACTGGGATGGCAGGGAGGGTGGGAAGCAGGCCCACAGCCCCCAGGAGGGCAGAGGGCACTATGGAGGCACCTGCCAGGCACGCTCCTTCTAGGGGTGCCCCCCTGGGGCCCCACTGCTCCTGCTGAGATGGGCTTGGTGGCCACAGACTTCAGTCCTCAAGGAACTTCCAGCCAGGCATGCTGGTGATCCCCCCCTCAGATGCCCCCAGCATGGGACCTGAGTGCTGGAGGAGCCCCATGGGGCTCTGAAACTGGGGACCCAGCACGAGGGAAATTGGGGAGATGGCCTTAGAACCCCAGAGGCCCAGGAGAGCTTGGAGTTGAACTTGATGAGTTGGCTGCACCCTTCTGTTTGTCCCAGTCTCACTTTCCCCCATGCCATCGCTGTGGGTACATCCAAAATGCCCACACCCACAGCCTTTGTTTTGTTTATTTGCCCTTATTTGTGAAGTGCCAGGTGCTAAAATCCAGAAATAATCTAAGCTGCAGGGGCTCTGTTTGCCTGGCACCAGGGGGCAGGGCTAATGCGCTCCTTAGAAAATAATTCTGCCTCCCTCCCCTCTCTGTACCCCTGGAATAGTGACCCCGGAAGCAGCCAAAAGCAAAAGAGGGACCCTATCACTGGAACTGCATTTCCTCACTCAGTTACGTTGTAGAGAAGGGAGGAGGCAATTGGCCAATATTTTCTTTCTCCTTCCCAGCCTTTTTCAAATCCTGTCGCCCTCCACTTCCTTGGTGTGGTGGGTGTGTGGAGTGGTTGACAATCTGGAAAAGGGAGACCCAGAGCTGGTCTCAGCTACTGCCACCTCCTGCATGACTGCCTGAGAGTCGCTGTCCCCTCTGAGTCTCCCTTCTCTGCAGGACACGGCTGGAGAGGGCAACGTGACCTCTAGGGTCCCGTCCAGCTTACTACTCTGATGGCCTGACACCCCCAGAACCCTCCCCCACTCATAGGGCGGGGACTTTGCCTGAGGTCATGGAGAAGCTGTGAATATGTGGGCTGAGGGCTCCAGGGTCCTTGCATCACAGCTGGAGAGACCCAAGCTGGGCGGCAGGTCCTGAAAGTGTTCTCACGACACTGCACCACGCCCTGCTCGCCAAGGCCACGAGAAAAGCCAGCCCTCCTCCCTTCCACTTCAGCTGGGGTCCCTTTGGAGACACTCCAGGAAAAGGGGGGCACATACCCCCACTGGGCTTTTCCTGATGCTGACAGGGGCTGCTCTGGCTGTTCCTAAGTGGAACTCGTCAAGGTGGCAGTGACGGTGCTGATGGGGACCTCAGGACTTATCTGATCAGTTTCCCATCGTCCTTGCTGGGTCTGTTGCTTCACCGGCATCTGTGCTCTGACACCATTAATAACCACAGAGTCTGAGAGTCAGGAGGAAGTGCTGCTCACGCTGGAGGAAGTGGCTGGGAGAGTGCAGGGGCTGGTGGCAGAGACCGCCCAGAGCCCATCCTAGCCCAACATGGCGTGGGTGTCCTGGGAATGAGGCCTGCCTCCAGCCTCACCTTCTCCATCTGGGAAATGGGACTATTGATGCAGAAGCCTCCCCAAAAGTGGATCTGAGAGGCATAGACATCGTGGTTCTCACGGACTCTCCAAGGATGAGGTAGGGAGCTCAGTGAATGAATGAAGGAAGGACTTGAGGACTGACCCACTCCTTCCTCTCACAGGCCTGCGGACCCCTTGATAAAGGCCATCAAGGATGGCGATGAAGAGGCCTTGAAGACCATGATCAAGGAAGGGAAGAATCTCGCAGAGCCCAACAAGGAGGGCTGGCTGCCGCTGCACGAGGCCGCATACTATGGCCAGGTGGGCTGCCTGAAAGTCCTGCAGCGAGGTGAGGGCTGGGCTCTGACGGTGGCAAGAGGTCCTACATGAATTTCCCGGTGGGCCCTCCCTAGCGTACCCAGGGACCATCGACCAGCGCACCCTGCAGGAGGAAACAGCCGTTTACTTGGCAACGTGCAGGGGCCACCTGGACTGTCTCCTGTCACTGCTCCAAGCAGGGGCAGAGCCGGACATCTCCAACAAATCCCGAGAGACACCGCTCTACAAAGGTGAGGTCCCCACCCCGGAGTGAGCTTTCCTGTGCTGACCATCCCTGCTTCCCCCTGAGCACAGCCTGCGAGCGCAAGAACGCGGAGGCCGTGAAGATTCTGGTGCAGCACAATGCAGACACCAACCACCGCTGCAACCGCGGCTGGACCGCTCTGCACGAGTCTGTGTCTCGCAATGACCTGGAGGTCATGCAGATCCTGGTGAGCGGAGGAGCCAAGGTGGAATCCAAGAACGCCTACGGCATCACCCCCTTGTTCGTGGCCGCCCAGAGTGGACAGTTGGAGGCCTTGAGGTTCTTAGCCAAGTACGGTGAGTGGCTAAGGGTCCCTAGGTCATGGAGTTGGCCACTTGCTGATCTCTTCTCCTTCCCCAGGTGCTGACATCAACACGCAGGCCAGCGACAACGCGTCTGCCCTCTACGAGGCCTGCAAGAATGAGCATGAGGAGGTGGTGGAGTTTCTGCTGTCACAGGGTGCCGACGCCAACAAGACCAACAAGGACGGCTTGCTCCCGCTGCACATCGCCTCCAAGAAGGGCAACTACAGGTCAGCCCAGGCTCCGCCAGCACCCAGGCAGCCCCTCACCCGCGCCCGCCCCTCGACCCGGCAGGATCGTGCAGATGCTGCTGCCGGTGACCAGCCGCACGCGCATACGCCGTAGCGGCGTCAGTCCGCTGCACCTGGCGGCCGAGCGCAACCACGACGAGGTGCTGGAGGCGCTGCTGAGCGCGCGCTTCGACGTGAACACGCCGCTGGCCCCCGAGCGCGCGCGCCTCTACGAAGACCGGCGCAGCTCCGCGCTGTACTTCGCGGTGGTCAACAACAACGTGTACGCCACCGAGCTGCTGCTGCAACACGGCGCCGACCCCAACCGCGACGTCATCAGCCCCTTGCTCGTGGCCATCCGCCACGGCTGCCTGCGCACAATGCAGCTGCTGCTGGACCACGGCGCGAACATCGACGCCTATATCGCCACGCACCCCACCGCCTTCCCCGCCACCATCATGTTCGCCATGAAGTGCCTGTCGCTGCTCAAGTTCCTCATGGACCTGGGCTGCGACGGCGAGCCCTGCTTCTCATGCCTCTACGGCAACGGCCCGCACCCGCCGGCCCCGCAGCCCTCCAGCAGGTTCAACGACGCGCCCGCGGCCGACAAGGAGCCCAGCGTGGTGCAGGTGGGCAGCGCACGCTGGCGGTGGGGAGCACGTCACTTCTTGGTCCCGGCATGTTCTCTTTCAGTTCTGTGAGTTCGTATCTGCCCCAGAGGTGAGCCGCTGGGCGGGGCCCATCATCGATGTCCTCCTGGACTACGTGGGCAACGTGCAGCTCTGCTCGCGGCTGAAGGAACACATCGACAGCTTTGAGGACTGGGCCGTCATCAAGGAGAAGGCAGGTAGGGACTTGCTGCTGCTGCCAAGGCTGGCAAATCAGCCTCTGTCTTTCCCTCCTTTTTTCAGAACCTCCAAGACCTCTGGCTCACCTTTGCCGACTGCGGGTTCGAAAGGCCATTGGGAAATACCGTATAAAACTCCTAGACACCTTGCCGCTCCCAGGCAGGCTGATTAGATACCTGAAATACGAGAACACCCAGTAACTGGGGCCACGGGGAGAGAGGAGTAGCCCCTCAGACTCTTCTTACTAAGTCTCAGGACGTCGGTGTTCCCAACTCCAAGGGGACCTGGTGACAGACGAGGCTGCAGGCTGCCTCCCTCTCAGCCTGGACAGCTACCAGGATCTCACTGGGTCTCAGGGCCCAGAGCTTTGGCCAGAGCAGAGAACAGAATGTGTCAAGGAGAAGAATCATTTGTTTACAAACTGATGAGCAGATCCCAGACCTTCTCTACCTTCAGGAATGGCAGAAACCTCTATTCCTGGGGCCAGGGCAGAGCTTGAGGTGTTCTGGGGAAGGTGGTGCTCAGAGCCTTCCCTGTGCCCCTCCACTTGTTCTGGAAAACTCACCACTTGACTTCAGAGCTTTCTCTCCAAAGACTAAGATGAAGACGTGGCCCAAGGTAGGGGGTAGGGGGAGCCTGGGTCTTGGAGGGCTTTGTTAAGTATTAATATAATAAATGTTACACATGTGACACCTGCCCAGTGAAGTCCCTCTCATCAGACT